AAATCACCTGGCCCTGGATGAAATTCAGCTTTCTGTCCTTTCCACGACTCCGGAATCCCAACTCCCAGGAGCGTGCACACAGACAATGGGCACCCGCTAGGGGATTCTGACACAGGTGAGCTCCAGCCACCGCTCTGGCTTCACCTGCGCCCACTGTACAGGGGCAGCCGGTCCAGCGAGCAGGTGAGTATTTGCTCAGGTGGTGCAAACCTGCCGCTCCTGTCTCATGTGGGGCTCCTGCCGAAGTGCAAATTCTGAGCTCCTGCTCTGAAGTGTCCGAATTGGAAGCTGTGGGGTGGGATGGAGGAATCTGCATTTTTACAGCTGTTTTAAACAATGTGTGCAGAGAGGGCAGAAGATTGTGAAATTAATGGAAACAAGGTCTTCCCTCATCCCTCTATCTGTCAGCCCGGGTGATGCCTAGTCCCGGGCCCGGTGCTGAGTTTGGGCCAATAAATGCTTGTACTCTTGGCCTGGCACGATGGCTCCCACCTGTAATCCCAGCACTTTGGGAAGTCGAGATGGGAGGATCGCTGGAGACCGGAAGTTCAAGACCAGCCTGAGCAACACAGCAAGATCCCAAATCCACGAAAAGTTGTTTAAAAATTAAAATAAAATAAATGCGTTTACTCTTGGCCCCATGCGGAACGCCGGCGTAGAAGCGGCCCGGAACCCCACCCCCGGCTCTTGATTAGGGCCGTTTGCGGCGGGCGCCGGGGACAGGTGAAGGGACACCAAAGCTGGCGCCCGCGGCAGGAGATCCTGACAGCGCCAGGTGCACGCCCACGGGCGGGGCGGGGCCGGGGTGGGGGCGGGGCCTGTCCGCGGGCCGGGGCGGGGCCGGCGCGCAGCCTCCCTCGGCCTTGCCAATCCGCGGGCTCTTCGCGAGCGCGGTCTCCGCCCCCCCGCCCGCAGACAGCGCCTATAGGCTGTCTACCGCCTTCCTATAGGCTGGCGCAGGCCGTCTTCCGGCCGGGGCGGGCTCTCGCCGTGGCGGGAAAACGGCGGCCGCGGCGTCTCCTCCGGGACGCTGAGGGGCCCGAGGAGACCGTGAGGCTCTGGCCTGCAGCTCGCGCCGCCATGGACGCTGCCGAGGTCGAATTCCTCGCCGAGAAGGAGCTGGTTACCATTATCCCCAACTTCAGTCTGGACAAGATCTACCTCATCGGGGTGAGGCCTGGGCCCGCCGTGGGGAGGGGAGGAATCTTACGGGGAATTGTTTTACTTTTGGCAGGGGGACCTGGGGCCTTTTAACCCTGGTTTACCCGTGGAAGTGCCCCTGTGGCTGGCGATTAACCTGAAACAAAGACAGAAATGTCGCCTGCTCCCTCCAGAGTGGATGGATGTAGGTAAGGATGTGGTGGAGACTGGTTGATGCGTGGATGGTAAAATGTATTAACTTCTAAATTTCAGAAAAGTTGGAGAAGATGAGGGATCATGAACGAAAGGAAGAAACTTTTACCCCAATGCCCAGCCCTTACTACATGGAACTTACGAAGCTCCTGTTAAATCAGTAAGTAGATCTCACCTCTTAGAGGCCACACCTCCCCGACTGACTTTAGCCCTTGCTCCTTTAGTGCTTCAGACAACATCCCGAAGGCAGACGAAATCCGGACCCTGGTCAAGGATATGTGGGACACTCGTATAGCCAAACTCCGAGTGTCTGCTGACAGCTTTGTGAGACAGCAGGAGGCACATGCCAAGGTAGGTGCCGCCTTGCCTGGGTGCTGGTGGCCCTTGGCCAACTTGGTCTGTTTTCTTGCTTTAGCTGGATAACTTGACCTTGATGGAGATCAACACCAGCGGGACTTTCCTCACACAAGCGCTCAACCACATGTACAAACTCCGCACGAACCTCCAGCCTCTGGAGAGTACTCAGTCTCAGGACTTCTAGAGAAAGGCCTGGTGCAGGCGGCTTGCTGGGGGATGTGAGCGCTCAGGACGTGATGAGGTACTCGTGGTTCTGGAGCTCTAGAAACACTTCTGATGCATGAAAAATGTGTGATGGTGCAAGGAATGGATTCAGGATGTTGTTGGAGAAACAAGTTTGTGATTAGTCCTTAAAACTTAGCTCCCTGGGACATTCTTCAATTCCACATCTGTTTCTAGAAACCAGCCCTTTTTCCCCCCACTTTTGAGAAATAAAAAAGCCTTAGGTAAATAAGTCATTCTCCCTAGCAGAGCCACTTGGGTCTCCTGCATGGAAGCCATCACACTTGGGCAGGTGTTCAGTGACTGGTAGGTGTAGATACAGCAGGAGTGGCCATGTGGTCCACGGCTTTTTACCCCTTCTTGATCCTGATTTCTTGGGCTGAATTTAGACTCTCTCACAGAGGTGGCTCACAGAGAAGGATGGCAGATGGTGCAGCCAACAATGCTGACCGGTGCTTATCCTCTAAGCCCTGATCCACAATAAAAATGGACCCAACTCAGCTCTGACTCTCTAGGTTTTTGTGCTGCGTAACTACCAAGTAAAAGGACTGAGCCTGTGGCTGAGATGACTCAGTCAACGAAACTGAGGCACACGGCAGTTAAGTGGAAACTGCAGACCAACACCTGGGGTGTCTCCTTCTCTTGGCTACTTCTAGCTCAGGTTTAATGGGTTGCTTATCAAGAGGAGAGTCAGGAAAAAAACGAATCCAATGTATTGAGCATGAGTGACAATGTATTGAGCATGAGTGACAATGCTAGAAGAAAAGTCACTTTCAGTGCTGCTCTTGATGGATTTGGGGAAGGATTCTTTGTTGTAGGTAACAGTGGGCTCAGGGGAAATTATTTTTTTCCTAAGAGAAAATTACTTTATTCGTAGCATTTTGGAAATGTTAGGACCTTTACAGAAATTACATTACCTTGAGAGGTGAAATGATCGTCCAGCATCATGCAATGGATAGAAGGTTCTGTAATCAGCTTTAAAAAAAACTTTAATTTTTGGCCGGGCACATTGGCTTGGCTCATGCATGTAATCCCAGCACTTTGGGAGGCCAAGGCAGGTGGATCACAAGGCCAGGAGATTGAGACTATCCTGGCTAACATGGTGAAACCCCGTCTCTATTAAAAATACAAAAAAAAAAAAATTTGCCAGGTGTGGTGGCACACGCCTATAGTCGCAGCTACTCGGGAGGCTGAGGCAGGAGAATCGCTTGAACCCGAGAGGCGGAGGTTGTAGTGAGCCAAGATTGCACCACTGTACTCCTGCCTGGGCAACGAGAGCAAGACTCTGTCTCAAACAAAAAAAATTTTAACTTTTTTTTTAGACAGGGTCTCGTTCTGTCATCCAGGCTGCAGTAGAGTGGCGTGATTATAGCTCACTGCAGCCTCGAACTCCTGGGTTCACACAGTTCTCCCACCACAGCCTCCCAAAGCACTGGGATTGCAAGCATGAGCCGCCATGCCTGGCCAGCCTATTTTTGGCTGGACACCAGTGGGCCAAAAGCAGTGGGGTGCTGTCTGGGGAGCTCTGAGAATGCGCATGTGTGACAGGCTGAGCCTAAAGACTTATCACCCAGCATCTGCCCTCCAGTGTCTAGCATGCTGCACACTATCACTCCATGTTGCTGCCCACGTGTCCCCGCCAGGCAGGTTTTGGTGGTTATTTGGACACTGAAGGGTCAGACCTGGAAGACTGGGACCAAAAGATGAGGTCTCCATAATTTAAGGTGCTGTTCAGACTTGGTTCAGCTCATAGGACTTGTTCTTTCATCTCAGCCTTCCTTGGAATCCTCCTGCTTTCATCTGGGGATCTTTTAGAATGAAACCACTTGTTATTGTGGAGGGCAAGGGGTCCTAATGCCCTCCTCTTAGAGCCTGAGCCAGTGGAGGCAGCTCCGTCTGCGGAGATGTATAGTTATTGAGCTTTTCTTTGTTTGGCTTTGTTTTATATCATAAAAAAGATTTTCCTCTTAACATAATTTAGGAAGATTTTATTTTTTGGATGTTGTCA